AGTGCCGCTCCCCTGTGGTTCCAGCTACTCGGGAATCTGAGGTAGGAGGGTAGGATGATCACTTGAGCCCAGGAGGTGGAGGCTGCAATGAGCCAATGGTGCCACTGCACTCCAGCCTGGGTGACAGAGTTAGATCCTGTTTCCAAAACAAAACAAAACAAAACAAAACAAAACAAAACACCACAACATTCAGATCATAGCATCTGCCTACTTGTAAAATCGCCTTTCAGTGCAGTGTTGGTTCCTACAAACATACAATATAATGACTTTAGCTTGAAATTAAGGCATCTTCTCTGACTGCATTACAAACAGGCAAGTTTTTTCATATCGATTCACTCAACACCTTTTATTTATCCAGATAATATCTAGGATCACGCTTAATATCTAAGTGCTAGAATCTAATTATATAGATATCAAAAGGCATTAAGTTTTTCAGAAGACAGACATACAATTTTAATGTTTAGAGGTGATAGAGACACCTATAGCAGCACCAAAGAAGAAACGATTTTCCATTTAAGATTTTAGGCAGTTTAACTCTAAAATATGAAAATAGGCACATCTCACAGACTATAAAACTATACGCCATTTTAATTTTTACAATGTCAATTCTAACTGCGAATTTTAGCAACGCTTCAGTGTGAAGACAGCAGAGAAAAACACTGAAAATGCGTGATTGAATTCTTATTGAGTCACTCTTCTCGGAAATCAGTCCTCCCCATTTTCTCCTTAAAAAATAGAATCCTGGAGATAGTCTAGTGCTGGCTTTTCGAGGAACACACTACAGGGGACACAAGGAGAGGAACACGGATGCCGCAGTTTTCCAAGTGCAGCTTGCCCCTCCCACGTGATAGGTTTCTGGCATCGCCCCTCCTTGCTGGCGATTCTGGGGAAGATTTTAACGCTCCCTGGAGCCGTCCCCAGTGACGTCACGGGCGCGGCTCCGCTCCTTGGCCAATCACGCGGCCGGATCCCGGGGAAACCCGGGGCGGTGGCGGCGGCCTGGGCGCGTGCGCGAGGTCTCCGCGTGGCTATATAAACATGGCTGGCGTGGCCGCGCGGCGGGGCCGTGCCAATCGCGCGTAGGGGGCTGTGGGCACTCGGGGTTCGTAGTTTTGAAATTTCTGGCGGGGGAGCAGCTGCGCAGTTAGGCTCGAGGTGTGAGCGACGACCTTCCGGGAGCCGCAAGTCCAGGCTCCCCCGCAGCGGGACCCGAGCCTGAGGCGCAGGGCTGAGGCAGCGCACGTGTGAGCGCCGCTGAGGAAGCTGCGAGAGGTCGGGCGGGTGTCGCTCCGGGGGCAGCCCAGGCTCGCGCGGACGAGAGGAAGGTCCGGGACGCGCGTGTCCTGCCGTGCAGCGGGCGCCCGTCACTGACTTCGCTGCTGCGGCCCCCGCGCCTCTCCCCAGCGATGCTGTGGAACCCGAACCGCACCGGAGTCGGCTGCCGCGCGCCAAGCCTCCCCTCACCTCTGCTCCCGGAACCGCAGCGCCAAAGCTGCCGCTGAGCCCCTGGGGGATGCCCGCCGGCCTCACCGAACCCGCCGGCGCCGCTCCCCCGGCTGCTGTGAGCGCCTCGGGGACCGTGACCATGGCCCCGGCCGGGGCGCTGCCGGTGCGGGTGGAGAGCACTCCGGTGGCCCTGGGCGCCGTGACTAAGGCTCCTGTCAGCGTCTGCGTGGAGCCCACGGCGTCCCAGCCCCTGCGGTCCCCCGTGGGGACCCTGGTGACCAAAGTGGCTCCGGTCAGCGCCCCTCCTAAAGTCAGCAGCGGCCCTAGGCTGCCTGCTCCTCAGATAGTCGCCGTGAAAGCCCCCAACACCACGACAATCCAGTTTCCTGCTAATTTGCAGCTTCCTCCAGGTATGTTGATAACCCTTTCCAGCCTTGTCTGTAGAGGTCACTTTTTTTTCTTTTTTAAATATAGGAACCGTTTTGATTAAAAGTAACAGTGGTCCGTTGATGTTGGTATCTCCTCAGCAAACTGTAACAAGAGCCGAGACCACAAGTAACATAACCTCAAGGCCAGCAGTACCAGCGAATCCTCAAACAGTCAAAATCTGTACAGTGCCGGTAATATACCTTAAATATTTTTCATCTTTCTTTTTGTGTTATCTTGCTCCCCTCCACCGCCAAGAACTCTAGCTCACAATTAATCAAGAAAGTGGCAGTGACACCTGTTAAAAAATTGGCACAAATAGGAACTACTGTGGTAACCACTGTTCCGAAGCCTTCCTCAGTACAAGTAAGTTGTGCTGGCCATTCGTGCACTTGTTGCATGCCTAAATATTTAATACCTTTAATTTCAGTCTGTGGCTGTGCCAACCAGTGTCGTCACAGTTACTCCTGGAAAGCCATTGAATACTGTAACTACCCTGAAGCCTTCAAGTTTGGGAGCATCATCCACTCCTTCAAATGAGCCCAATCTTAAAGCAGAGAACTCAGCAGCTGTTCAGATTAATCTTTCTCCGGTAAGCTCTTACTTGCACCTTACATAAATCTTGTGTTTGCTTATATTTACATTTTCATATTTAGACAATGCTAGAAAATGTGAAGAAATGCAAGAACTTCCTTGCAATGTTAATAAAACTAGCATGTAGTGGATCACAGTCCCCAGAAATGGGGCAAAATGTGAAGAAGCTGGTGGAACAACTTTTGGTAAGTAGTGCTATAAAATCCTGCAAATTCTGTTAAAATTGTTTCTATTTCTCCCATCCCTCAGGATGCAAAAATCGAAGCAGAAGAATTTACTAGGAAACTGTATGTTGAACTCAAGTCTTCACCTCAGCCTCACCTGGTTCCTTTTCTTAAGGTAGAGTTATGTGTCACTTAGAAGAAATAATTCAGTGTTTTTTTCCATTCCTCTGCATTTCCAGAAAAGCGTGGTTGCCTTACGACAACTTCTGCCTAACTCCCAGAGCTTCATCCAGCAATGTGTTCAGCAGACTTCTAGTGACATGGTCATTGCTACCTGTACTACAACAGTAACAACTTCTCCTGTGGTGACAACTACAGTGTCCTCAAGCCAGTCTGAAAAGTCAATTATTGTTTCTGGAGCAACAGCACCCAGAACTGTGTCAGTGCAAACTTTGAACCCACTTGCTGGTCCAGTGGGAGCAAAAGCTGGAGTTGTGACACTTCATTCTGTGGGCCCAACTGCTGCAACAGGAGGAACAACAGCTGGAACTGGTTTGCTTCAGACTTCAAAACCACTTGTGACATCTGTGGCAAACACAGTGACCACGGTCTCACTGCAACCTGAAAAGCCAGTTGTCTCTGGAACAGCAGTAACACTGTCCCTTCCAGCAGTAACTTTTGGAGAAACTTCAGGTGCAGCTATTTGTCTTCCATCTGTGAAACCTGTTGTTTCTTCTGCTGGGACCACATCTGACAAGCCTGTTATTGGGACTCCAGTTCAAATCAAACTTGCCCAGCCGGGCCCTGTCCTTTCACAACCAGCTGGGATTCCACAGGCAGTTCAAGTCAAGCAACTAGTGAGTAACATTTTGTTTCTTCCCCAGTTACTAACAACTATATTGATAGTTCTCATTGTTTCAGGTAGTTCAGCAGCCTTCAGGAGGCAATGAAAAACAAGTGACCACAATTTCACATTCCTCAACATTGACCATTCAGAAATGTGGACAGAAGACGATGCCAGTGAACACCATAATACCTACTAGTCAGTTTCCTCCAGGTAGATGCTGGTCCATCTCAGTCCCATCATGCGTATTCTATTTTTTCTTGTTTTGTTTTTATAGCTTCCATTCTAAAGCAAATTACTCTGCCTGGAAATAAAATTCTGTCACTTCAAGCATCTCCTACTCAGAAAAATAGAATAAAAGAGAATGTAACATCATGCTTCCGGTAAGAAAATAAATAGTTAAATTTGGTTTAAGGCTGATTTTTACTGACACCTTTTTTTTAACAGGTCCTGTGAACCAAACAATGGAATGAAAATGTCTTATGCTGTGTAATTGCTCCTCAGTAAATCTAGTCCACTTACTGCCTGAAGGAAAAATGTCACTATAAGTATTTTCTTTGGGAAATTTCTGACTTATTACTTTCGCCCATTTATCTGTTGACTACTTATTGCTTTCCAGACTTATGTACATATGCTGGACAGTAGTAATTCTTTGATATATACATTGTAAGTATTTTTCTCCTAGTTTTTTGTTTAACTTGGAAATTTGTTTTTAGTGTTTCATATATGGAAAATTTAAATTACAGTATAAAGTTTAGCAGTCTCTTCCTTTATGGCTTTTGAATTCTAATGTATCCTTTCGTATTATGAGCCCAGAATGATGTGCCTTCTGTATCTTCTTCTAAGATACTTGTATGCACTTACCTCAAATACAGATATTTACCTTTATATCTTCAATAATTCTTGATTTTATTTTTGTAAATGTGTGAGGCAGAGATTAAATTTTCCTCAAATGAATTGTCTGAGCAATAGTTAGTAAAGAGTTCATCATCTTTAACTTTCTTATTTGCAATGCCACCTTTATCTTATAGTAAATTCCCATTTAAAAAAGGGCAAATTTCATTTTAGTGATATGTTTTTGTTTTATTTTATTTTATTTTTTGAGATACAGTTTCACTCTGTTGCCCAGGCTGGAGTGCAGTGGTGCGATCTCAGCTCACCACAACCTCCACCTGCTGGGTTCAAACGATTCTCGTGCCTCAGCCTCCCGAGTAGCTGAACTACAGGCACGCGCCACCACTCCCAGCTTATTTTTGTATTTTTAGTAGAGACGGGGTTTCATCATGTTGGCCAGGCCAGTCTCAAACTCCTGACCTCAGGTGATCCACCTGCCTCGGCCTCCCAAATATTTGTTTTGTTTTGATATTACTATTTTGGTGTTTTCGATTGTTATAACATCTTTATTTATTTATCTAGCCCATAGTTAAAGTAAGTCCTTTTTCTATATTCCTTTTTATCGAAGGTATCTTAATTTTACTTGTTATTTTTCTCTCGTGCATGAATTTTAGAATCAGCATGGCAGTTCCATGAAGTTTGTATAGAATTGTGTGATTAGGTTAATTTGGGTGGTGGGGGCAGAGAATTGGCTTAAAGAATTTTCTTTTTACGATATAGAAGATTCCCATCTGAAACCATGGTTATATTTGTTAGAATTTGGTAAGGTTGTAGGGAACAGAAAAACTGAAAAGCCATTGCATAAGCAAATTATCTCTCATATTCAGAAAAACTGAATTGCAAGGATCACGGTCTGTGGTGTTAGGGATCCGTGCTCCATGTTTGCCTCCTTTCTGTTCTTCGGACACACTAGTCATGGTCCTGATGTACAATTTTATTTATTTATTATTTTCTTTAATGTTTTTAATGTTTAATTTTGGGGGGTACATAGGCGTATATTTATGGGTTATGTGAGATTTTGATAAAACCCACTGTATAGTTTTTGATGTGGTATGCAGTGAAAGCTGTCCCTCAGTCTTCATATGACATGGTCTTTCATATATCAAATCTACCTCCTTAGAGAGGTAAATTTTGCTTGGCCAACCAACATAAAGTAGCTTCCACAGTGATATCTGCTGTCTTGAGGTACTTATCTAAAATTATTTTGTTCATTTATTTGTTTACCCCTGCTTCCATGTATTTCCCACTTCTTCTTAATCGTCTATGAAAGCTTACAATGATTGTTTACCATTGTATGTATACCGAGTGTTTAGAACAATGCCTGTTTCATAATAGGCATTCAAATATTTGTTGAAATGGTGAGTTTTGGAAAAGGAGTATTTATAATCTCAGCTATTTCTTAGATATTTTTGTACAAAGGTGCACTTTTCATTTTTGTACAGTACTTTCTAGTAATTCACAGTCACACATGGCTTTATGCATATCTTTTCATAGTGATGTCTTTTTAAATTTAATTTTGCTTCCCTGGATACTTACATCACTTCAGTTATTTATTTATTTATTTATTTATTTATTTTTTAAGATGGAGTCTCACTCTGTCTCCCAGGCTGGAGTGCAGTGCACGATCTCGGCTCACTGCAAGCTCTGCCTCCTGGGTTCACGCCATTCTCCTGCCTCAGCCTCCTGAGTAGCTGGGTCTACAGGCACCCGCCACCACACCCGGCTAATTTTTTTTGTATTTTTTTAGTAGTGACGGAGTTTCACCGTGTTAGCCAGGATGGTCAGATGGTCTCGATCTCCTGACCTCGTGATCCACCTGCCTCGGCCTCCCAAAGTGCTGGAATTACAGGCATGAGCCACCGTGCCCAGCCTTACTTCAGTTACTTTTTAAATGAAACTGATAATAGACCCTCGATGTTGGCTCTTTTGTTAAATAAGAAGAAATAGTAGCGAATAATATTAGCTCTTGTCTTGACCAAACTGTATGACATTTAATAATATAGAATGATATTTTCATAGTTTTTAAAAACTATTTTGTTAACTTACACTTTTCGGGGGGATTCATTTGTGACTTTTTCTGCTAAGAAGATTCTGTTTTCTATTCTGCTTGTCAGTATAGCTGGGGTGAATTTGGGAAGCTGTATTGTGCTTAAACACCAGAGGGTGCCAGAGATTCATGTTCTTTCCATCATACTTCAGAATCAGAAGTGGCAAACAGGATAGTACCTCTGCATGTTTGCATAACCGTATTTCAACTGAAGATGTGATGATAATAAGGAATTAATATCAATATTTTTATGTGATCATTTATTTAAAGTCCTTATATTTTAGAGATACATAATAAAATATTTATGGATAATATCTATATACTATATCTGGTAGTGAAGGTGTTTTAACAACTAGGGGTTTTAGTGTGATTTTTATTACTTTAAAAAGACACTCTTGGAAAATAATATAGGACCAGATTATGTGCTGTTTGCATAGATGGTATTACTCCATCAATTTTAATGTCCATTTTTTCCATACTGCAGGAATTAGATTGTCTAGTGTATATTAACTTATTTAACTTTCATCATATATAATTCATTGTTTTATGTATTACGAGTCTGTTTGTCCTTGTGTATGCTCACGCTTGTAATCCCAGCACTCTGGGAGGCTGAGTTGGGAAGATCACCTGAGGTCAGGAGTTCGAGACCAGCCTGACCAACGTGGCGAAACTCCATCTCCACTAAAAATACAAAAATGAGCCGGGTGTGGTGGTGCGCCTGTAGTCCCAGCTACTTGGGAGGCTGAGGCAGGGAGAATTGCTTGAACCTGGGAGGCAGAGGTTGCAGTGAGCCGAGATGGAGCCATTGCACTCAAGCCAAAAACAAAAAACCCCCCAAAATTAGTTGGGCATGGTGGCGCACGCCTGTAATCCTAGCTACTTGGGAGGCTGAGGCGGGAGAATGACCTGAGCTCCGGAAGTGAAGGCTGCAGAAAGGTGAGATTGCACCGCTGCACTCCAGCCTGGGTGTCTTAATAAAAAAGAGAGAGAGAAAAAAGAAATGAGGTTGTTGAACATTCCAAGTGAATT